ATCTTATAGAATTCCTGGCATGCTTGGCCAGTATGCTGCCTGGATGTATGTTGGGGATATATGTATAATTTTCCCTGTGGCTGTGGCCACAGACCCATCACCACAAGAGGGGTTGGTCCACAGATCCCGATGCTGGCTTGGAGTTATTCTTATTCCCTACCCTTTTCACAGAATTGTCTTTGCCAAAGTCCATTAATATACCTTGATTGGATTTTGCTTTTTTTTTTAATTTTTTTTTGCTTTACAGATCTTCATAGTTTCCTGCCCATATCTCTAAAAGTCATTTTGCTTGAGTTGATATCCTACAGTTCTTACAAGACCTTTCTCTCCCAGGGTCACACAACTCTCGCCAATATTAAATTAATATCAGCTTCAATCACGGGTCTCTCCATGGGTTTCACGGGCTATTTGCTCGCAGAGTCCAGGGACATTTTCCTCATCCATTCCATCAGATCCCCAATTGCTTTCTCTGGCAACACACTCCTAGTATTTGTACGGTAAAGCTGCCTAAAAAAATTAAGTAATTCAAACTACTCTTGACCTTACTTTACACCACCAGGGCAATTAGAGTCACAGTCTGGGTGTGTCTGAGGACAGCAGGCCGCCAAATCCCAGTGATTTAGAGAAAACCGAGCAGAATTTCCCATGCCTCCTGCCTCATTGTCCCCCAGCAGAAGGTTCCGTCACCCCAGGTGCCCTCTAGGGTGGACCACTTCCGAGTTCATCCACTGTCAGGAAAAGGCACATGGCATGCAACCGCAAGACCGATGACTAGATGTCAGAGCTGGCTCCCGGTTGGGATATGAGTGACTTTGTGGAGGATGGCGCCTAAATGAGGCATGCCAATTTCTGCACCAGGGTGACGAACATAAGGGCTCCTTAAAGGCTAGCCCAATGTATCTGTATTTCCTTGGGGATTAAAACCCATGATCTTCAGTTCCTCAGAGAACTGAAAGTTGCAAGGAGAAATCCAGTAATTCCTGTTATCTGCAGGCTTTATAAGTCAGTGGAGCCTGCGGAAGTGGCCAGAATCCAGCACTCCAAGCACTGCTGTCTTCTCACAGAGTCTTGAAGCCAGAGCAGCGCCAGGATGTCACGGGAGCTGGCCCCACTGCTGCTTCTCCTCCTCTCCATCCACAGCGCCCTGGCCATGAGGATCTGCTCCTTCAACGTCAGGTCCTTTGGGGAAAGCAAGCAGGAAGACAAGAATGCCATGGATGTCATTGTGAAGGTGAGCCCCTTTCCTGGGAGGAGGATCCCAGACCTCAAACCCCTGGGAATTCTCTTTCTTGCAGGTCATCAAACGCTGTGACATCATACTCGTGATGGAAATCAAGGACAGCAACAACAGGATCTGCCCCATACTGATGGAGAAGCTGAACAGGTAACATGGGGAAGGGTGGGCCCTCTAGGGCTTCAAGATGCAGTGTTAAATCTTTGTTTTCTAGAAATTCAAGGAGAGGCATAACGTACAACTATGTGATTAGCTCTCGGCTTGGAAGAAACACATATAAAGAACAATATGCCTTTCTCTACAAGTAAGTATCACCTATGCTCCCTGGAACATGGCCAGCTGGGAGGACTTCCTTTTCCTTCTTATAGGGAAAAGCTGGTGTCTGTGAAGAGGAGTTATCACTACCATGACTATCAGGATGGAGACGCAGATGTGTTTTCCAGGGAGCCCTTTGTGGTCTGGTTCCAATCTCCCCACACTGGTAAGACCCACACAGGCCTTTCTGTCTGGGACTGTGTGACCCCCGCCTCTTTCCTGTTTCTCAGCTGTCAAAGACTTCGTGATTATCCCCCTGCACACCACCCCAGAGACATCCGTTAAGGAGATCGATGAGTTGGTTGAGGTCTACACGGACGTGAAACACCGCTGGAAGGCGGAGGTGAGGACTGCTGTGTCAGACGAATTCCCATCACCAGGTGACAGTTCCAAATCTTGTCTTTTAGAATTTCATTTTCATGGGTGACTTCAATGCCGGCTGCAGCTACGTCCCCAAGAAGGCCTGGAAGAACATCCGCTTGAGGACTGACCCCAGGTTTGTTTGGCTGATCGGGGACCAAGAGGACACCACGGTGAAGAAGAGCACCAACTGTGCATATGACAGGTAGGAGGCCCTGCAGGGTGCTGCTGGCTCACTAACACAACTGTTTTCCCTCCCCTTGTTCCAGGATTGTGCTTAGAGGACAAGAAATCGTCAGTTCTGTTGTTCCCAAGTCAAACAGTGTTTTTGACTTCCAGAAAGCTTACAAGCTGACTGAAGAGGAGGTAAGGTTGCCATCTTGTCTTTCTATGCCATTTTTCCATGTCTACCTCCCCTTTCTCCTTATAGGCCCTGGATGTCAGCGACCACTTTCCAGTTGAATTTAAACTACAGTCTTCAAGGGCCTTCACCAACAGCAAAAAATCTGTCACTCTAAGGAAGAAAACAAAGAGCAAACGCTCCTAGACCCAAGGGTCTCATCTTATTAACCATTTCTTGCCTCTAAATAAAATGTCTCTAACAGATATGAACTGCTCCCTGTACTTAGGAAACAAGAGTGATCCAACTGCTTTCATTTTTTGACCTGAATTTATTCTGACTTGAGCCAAATTGGAAGGAGAATCTTTTGTATCTCTCTTGGTCTCATACCTCCCCTGAATTGTCTAAAAGGGAACCAGGGGCATTTGTAGACCAAAATGATGATCTTCATGCCCTGAGCCAGAGCCCCATCCACTGTCACTGGCCCTGCTCAACCCTGTCATGCGAGAGGCTGCAGGGGGAGGAAGAGCGTCAGCTTTCAGTCCTCATGAGGGGTCCTGTTCCACACGCAATGACCAGAAACACCAAGGCCCCAGCTGCCCCTGTGATTTGGGCAATTAACTGTTTTAAGAGTCTGCCCCCTCCTCTCTGAGGTCAGGCCACCATCAC